ACGGCAAAGGGAAGGCGCCAAAAGTTGTCAGATGGCGAAGGAAACCGCGAAATTCGCCATTGTCACATGATGGAGCAACCTATCGAAAGCGGAGGGAAAGGTGCCGAAGTCACGTGACTACGCACGCAAACACTCCCGCTTGCACCACGTGCAACTCACGCCCACCCCCTCAGCCCCCCCCTTATCTCTTTTCGCCCCTCCCTCCCATTTGGGTTGGGCCTGCGTCGAGGCGCAACGCGGCGTCAAAGGGGGCGGGGCTTCAGCCGGTCACGTGTTCCCGCACCTCCCCGGCGCGCGCCTGCCCGCCCGCCCGCTCGCCCCCGGTCCGGACTCCTCCTCCTCCTCTTCTCGCCATTGCAGTTGGACCCAGCAGCCCGGCGCGCACCGCGTGGCTTTTGGGGGCAGACCCCGGCGGGCTGTGGCAGGAGGGCGGCGGCGGCGGCTGCGGTCGAAGAAGGGGACGCCGACAAGGTAAGCGTCAATGTGGCGGCGGCCGGGCCCGCTCCCGCCTCTGCCCCTCCCCCCGCCCGCCCTCAGTGAGATCCCCACTGAGGGTTCGCGGTGACAAGGCTGGAGGGATCCCACGCTCGCCGCCTCCGCCCGGTTCCCTCATCCCGGCGCCTGGCCCGTTCCTCCCTTGCCGGCCTCGCTCCCGCGCTCGGCCGTTAACTCTCTTCCATTGTGCGGAGGAAACAAAATGGCGGCTGCGGCGGCGGCGAGGACTCGGTGCGCGCGCAGCCGCTCCCCCCCGCACGCGGCCCCTCGGCCGGCGGCGGCGCCACGCGCGGGGGGGTGCGCGCGCACCGGGCCCCCGGCTGCCGCCTCCCCGCGGCTGGGCTTTTGTCTGTTGCGGGGGTCCTGGGGACGCGCGCACGTGCTTGGAGCACACACCCCCTCGGGTCCCGAGTTCCGCGGCGGGGCGACCCCCCTTCCTCACTCCTTCCCTACCCCCTCCTCCTCTTTGTCCCGGTCCCGCCCCCGATTCCAGGAGAGTCCCAGGTTCCCGAGGCGGGAAAAGTCGCCTCCTTTGTCCTCACAGGTCGCGGAGAGGCGGACCCCCTCCTTGGAAGCCCCTTCCCACGCGGATTGCTGAGGAAGCCTTTGTGGGTTCGTCGGGTTTCCAAATCTCTGGTCAGCCAGGCCTCTCTCAGATCAGGGTCAAAACTTGAGAGGGTTTCAGCTTTTTCTTTAGTTAGTTTGTTTTCATTGTTGAATGTTTTTCCAGATTGTTAGTATTTGCCTTCTCTAGACCGGCAATCTACTTGGGTGCAAGCCTGGGCCCCGAAACGTGGATGCTTAAAACCCATTTCTACCTTTATTTTCTCAAGTAGTTGAACGATTGAGATTCTCGAGGTTACTCATGAGGTTCTGCCCCAGTTAATTCACCGCCTGGATGAATTATTTGGGGTGTACGGCGGTCTGCATGCTCCTCCCCCAGTTCAGTGGCCAAATTTGAGGAGAATGAGGGATCTCTTCTCCACATTTCCAACATTGTTTGCCAGTTGCTGCTTAGGTGACATGGATCAGCAACGAAGCGTCGGTTTCAGTGGTTTCTTTTTCTGGACTCCGGTAATTCACTGCTGCTGAATCTTTTTCAAGATTTTGCTCTCTTTAAAATGAGTGGTGTGATGGCATATTTGTGGTCCACATGGAATCGCGAGGTGCCATCCGAAGTTAGGATTCAAATTTAGGACTTTAAGCTCTCTTTTCCTCAGGTATTTGTGGATGGGAATCTCCATGGATTGCTCAGAGTGCTGCCACTGTCCCTTGTGCGTGATGCTTTGTGTGTGGTCTCGTGGGATGTAGTTACAGTAGCCGCCCAGACTGTGAATGAAGTGTGGGAACCAGGGCCTCATTCACAGCTGGAAAGCAGGAGGAGGCCGCAGGACATTGGCAGGTGCTCCTCTCCCTGTTCCGTGGTGCTGGGGCCCCTTGCTTATGTGGGTGGCTCTTGGTCCCTGGGATTTGTGAATGGAGTCTGCAGGCCCCAGTGTTGTCTGGAATATTCTTTAGTTCAGATTGGAGGCTAGCAATGACTGCCAGGCTTGGCCTTGCCGCCACTGGGCGCTATTTATCACTCTCCCTATCTTCCTGGAGCTTAGCCGAGTCTTCCTGGAGCTGAGAGGTGCCTAATTGTTTGTGGTTTTTCTGATTGAACTTGTTTGGTGCCTCTAGGCAAAAATTCCTTTGGCTCCTTCTAGTATTTTCAGGGTCTTGAAGGCCCATATTCCTGAGCATGAGGAATCTAAGTCTGTTATTTTTTCCTAAATTTTCATGTTAAATACCACGTTGACAAAGGACAGCTGCTAATATTTTGATCACACAGATACAGACGGTGCTCCCTGGTTAAGGCCTCCAGGTAGGGGACAGGTAGAGTCAGTGATGGGGAAGAAGCCTTCTGTAAGTCCCTTTCCTTTGGGTAGACAGTAGATTACCCTTTAGGCTTTAGCAAGATGTGGGGGTTAGAAGTCTTCTATTCTTGGAAAAGCCTTTAGTCGTTTTCTTTGGGCTGGGGCCTCTTCTCTTAGGGACTGCTGTCACCCTTTCTCGGTTTCTTTTGATTACCTTTCATGGCCCCAGAGGAGTGATCCCTTCCCTTATTTATACCTCTTGGACTTGTCATCCTGCTACATTTTGTCAGCAAGTTAATTCACCTTGTGCAGTTTTGAAAGATGTGTAAGTGTTAACATTTAGTATTAGCATTTATGCATGATTCTTTTTGAATTTGTTCCAAATGTAGCCAGTGGGACACCTCACAAGTCAGCTCCGATGTCCTCAGGACAAGACTGCTATAGTCACCAGTGCTTTGTTGCTTTCTGGCGCTCCGGTAGGATCCAGGCTCACTTGGTATATCCCCTGCTGCAGATTACGGTCCACTTCTCCCGGGAGCTGCTTTCAGTAGGTTTTTGTTGTTGTTATATTTTTGTTTATATGAAACTAAAAAGATTTTCTGATCTTATAGAGTTGAAGTATTGATAACACCAAGGAACTCTATCACAATTTGAAAAGATAAGCAAAAGTTTGATTTCCAGACACTACAGAAGAAGTAAAAATGGTAAGTTTGTTTTTGATCACAGATACTGTTTCCATCATTTTTAACTTAATTCTCACATCCCTAGCGTCCAATGCGAATTTTTGTGAATGATGACCGCCATGTGATGGCAAAGCATTCTTCCGTTTATCCAACACAAGAGGAGCTGGAGGCAGTCCAGAACATGGTGTCCCACACGGAGCGGGCGCTCAAAGCTGTGTCCGACTGGATAGACGAGCAGGAAAAGGGTAGCAGCGAGCAGGCAGAGTCCGATAACATGGATGTGCCCCCAGAGGACGACAGTAAAGAAGGGGCTGGGTAAGTGAGGTTTTCCGTTGTCCTTTTCTTTTCTCACTGAGCTGGGTGTTGGTCTGTCCCTCAGGGAACAGAAGACGGAGCACATGACCAGAACCCTGCGGGGAGTGATGCGGGTGGGCCTGGTGGCAAAGGGCCTCCTACTCAAGGGGGACTTGGATCTGGAGCTGGTGCTGCTGTGTAAGGAGAAGCCCACAACCGCCCTCCTGGACAAGGTGGCCGACAACCTGGCCATCCAGCTTGCTGTAAGTGTGGCCACCACTGCCGGGTAGGTGGGAAGTGTTTTGAAAGTTGCATTTTATTTTTTAGGCTGTAACAGAAGACAAGTACGAAATACTGCAATCTGTCGACGATGCTGCGATTGTGATAAAAAACACAAAAGAGCCTCCATTGTCCCTGACCATCCACCTGACATCCCCTGTTGTCAGAGAAGAAATGGAGAAAGTATTAGCTGGAGGTAGGGAGGCCGAGACACGCCGGCAGGACTTTGTGCCTTGTCTTCTTATTCCATCCATGAATAGAAACGCTATCAGTCAACGACCCCCCGGACGTTCTGGACAGGCAGAAATGCCTTGCTGCCTTGGCGTCCCTCCGACACGCCAAGTGGTTCCAGGTTTGCATTTTGTTCTTCTATTTGTCTTTTGGCAGACTGAAGAGCCTGTGTTTTGTTCCCCTAGGCCAGAGCCAACGGGCTGAAGTCTTGTGTCATTGTGATCCGGGTCTTGAGGGACCTGTGCACTCGCGTGCCCACCTGGGGTCCCCTCCGAGGCTGGGTAAGGCATGTTGCTGTGGCTACTGGGGGTGGGCTCTTGGCTCACTGTCCCTCTTCCCTTTCAGCCTCTCGAGCTCCTGTGTGAGAAATCCATTGGCACGGCCAACAGACCGATGGGTGCTGGCGAGGCCCTGCGGAGAGTGCTGGAGTGCCTGGCGTCGGGCATCGTGATGCCAGGTTGGGGCCTTGTGCTTTGCAGGTTGCAGGGACTCTGCATATCTTCCTTGTTTCCTGCCTTCAGATGGTTCTGGCATTTATGACCCTTGTGAAAAAGAAGCCACTGATGCTATTGGGCATCTAGACAGACAGCAACGGGAAGATATCACACAGAGTGCGCAGGTATAGTCATCGCCATTGCCAACGTGCGCCCTCAGCTGAGTCAGAGCCTCTTCCCCTTCTCCAGCACGCACTGCGGCTCGCTGCCTTCGGCCAGCTCCATAAAGTCCTAGGCATGGACCCTCTGCCTTCCAAGATGCCCAAGAAACCAAAGAATGAAAACCCAGTGGACTACACCGGTAAGCCTGCGGCGGTTGCCTGATGGCTGGGGTCTCCCAGCCATGCCCTGGTCTCTCCTTGCAGTTCAGATCCCACCAAGCACCACCTATGCCATTACGCCCATGAAACGCCCAATGGAGGAGGACGGGGAGGAGAAGTCGCCCAGCAAAAAGAAGAAGAAGATTCAGAAGAAAGGTACAGGCCGGGCGCGGTGGCTCACGCCTGTAGATCCAGAGCCACCTTGCTATTCTCTCTGTAGAGGAGAAGGCAGAGCCCCCCCAGGCTATGAATGCCCTGATGCGGTTGAACCAGCTGAAGCCAGGGCTGCAGTACAAGCTGGTGTCCCAGACTGGGCCCGTCCATGCCCCCATCTTTACCATGTCTGTGGAGGTTGATGGCAATTCATTCGAGGCCTCTGGGCCCTCCAAAAAGACGGCCAAGCTGCACGTGGCCGTTAAGGTGAGTGTGGCCAGCATCACTGTCTTCTAATACTGGGACCTTGGGGGTCTTGCCACCTCTGCAGGTGTTACAGGACATGGGCTTGCCGACGGGTGCTGAAGGCAGGGACTCGAGCAAGGGGGAGGACTCGGCTGAGGAGACCGAGGCGAAGCCAGCAGTGGTGGCCCCTGCCCCAGTGGTAGAAGCTGTCTCCACCCCTAGTGCGGCCTTTCCCTCAGATGCCACTGCCGAGGTGAGCACATGGTGGGCGCTGGGAGTGACTGCGTTTGTCGGTCTTCTTTTCTGTTTTCCCTGAGAACGTAAAACAGCAGGGGCCGATCCTGACAAAGCACGGCAAGAACCCAGTCATGGAGCTGAACGAGAAGAGGCGTGGGCTCAAGTACGAGCTCATCTCCGAGACCGGGGGCAGCCACGACAAGCGCTTCGTCATGGAGGTGCGCAGCCTGAAGCTGCCTGCTGGGGCAGTGGCACTGAGTCATCTCCATCTGCACTTTCCAGGTCGAAGTGGATGGACAGAAGTTCCAAGGTGCTGGTTCCAACAAAAAGGTGGCGAAGGCCTACGCTGCTCTTGCTGCCCTAGAAAAGCTTTTCCCTGACACCCCTCTCGCCCTTGATGCCAACAAAAAGAAGAGAGCCCCAGTACCCGTCAGAGGGGGACCGAAATTTGCTGCTAAGGTGAGCAGTGGCCCTTGAACCTCCTTGCCCAGAGGGAATGTCACTTCCCTGTGTTCTCTTCTAGCCACATAACCCTGGCTTCGGCATGGGAGGCCCCATGCACAACGAAGTGCCCCCACCCCCCAACCTTCGAGGGCGGGGAAGAGGCGGGAGCATCCGGGGACGAGGGCGCGGGCGAGGATTTGGTGGCGCCAACCATGGAGGCTACATGAATGCCGGTAAGGGCCCTCATACTGCACTGTCCCCGCCTGGACCCCGGTAACCCTGTCTTTCCCTTTCCAGGTGCTGGGTATGGAAGCTATGGGTACGGAGGCAACTCGGCGACAGCAGGCTACAGTAAGTGTGCGTTTCTGTCTGTCTGACCTGGGTCCTCCGCCTGACCCACTGCCTCCCTGTTTAGGTCAGTTCTACAGCAACGGAGGGCATTCTGGGAATGCCAGTGGCGGTGGCGGCGGGGGCGGTGGTGGCTCCTCCGGCTATGGCTCCTACTACCAAGGTGACAACTACAACTCACCGGTGCCCCCAAAACACGCTGGGAAGAAGCAGCCGCACGGGGGCCAGCAGAAGCCCTCCTACGGCTCGGGCTACCAGTCCCACCAGGGCCAGCAGCAGTCCTACAACCAGAGCCCCTACAGCAACTATGGCCCTCCACAGGGCAAGCAGAAAGGCTATAACCATGGACAAGGCAGCTACTCCTACTCGAACTCCTACAACTCTCCCGGGGGCGGGGGCGGATCCGACTACAACTACGAGAGCAAATTCAGTGAGTTGGCTTCCAGAGCCCCTCGGCCGGGCGCCCCTTAACCATCCTGTCTTCTCTCCCCCAGACTACAGTGGTAGTGGAGGCCGAAGCGGCGGGAACAGCTACGGCTCAGGCGGGGCATCCTACAACCCAGGGTCACACGGGGGCTACGGCGGAGGTTCTGGGGGCGGCTCCTCATACCAAGGCAAACAAGGTGGGCCTGGAGCCCCTGGTGGCACAGCATGGCCTCGGCTCTAATCCACCACTCTCTCTCCTAGGAGGCTACTCACAGTCGAACTACAACTCCCCGGGGTCCGGCCAGAACTACAGTGGCCCTCCCAGCTCCTACCAGTCCTCACAAGGCGGCTATGGCAGAAACGCAGACCACAGCATGAACTACCAGTACAGATAAGCCCCCGCGGGGCGGAGATTTCTACCTTCTGCACTTACTCCCCATCAGAAGATCGAGTTTTATGCATCACAGTTAACATGTCAGCTGGCCCTCCAGGCCCCCGCCCCCATCCCGTCCACGTTGCTGTGTCGTGAGGTGCAGCGGGTCACCCTGTGGCCCGTCCTGTGACCCATATTTAGCCGTGTTTGGGACTCCGTGTCTTCAATGGTTTGTTAGTTGCCATTACAACTTTGTCTGGGTAGAGTTTTTGAGTTTTTGCAGTTCAGTATCCCTCTGTCTATTCACACTTCGTGTTAGTGGTAACTCAGTTTGTCTTTAAATAGTTACAGAAGGGATACGTCATTTGTTAATGCTTTTGTGAAGTGAGTTAAACGAGCTTTCTGTATTTTAATGCTTTAGTGTTTCAGTTTTATAAGTGAAGATTTTATTTTAAAAACCAGTGGGAAAGAGTGGGGGGTTTCTTTTTATGTCTGGGTCATTCAGGCAGTACATCTGAATTAAGCTGAATGTAGACAAATAAAGAAAAACAAAACTGCGCCCGTCTTAGGCCTGGGTGTCTGACCCACCAGCAGTGCAATGGGCAGGTTTCCCCACTCTATTCCTGCTCTTGGGAAAGCAGCGTGGGCCATCAGGATGGTCCCTGGTCCTTAGAGAGGGTCCAGTTCAGGCTTCTAGACATTTTACTCATGCTCAGCGAAGGCTGGTTCCTGGTCCCCTGGGCTGTGTAGACCCGGTGTCCCACCAGGCTCCAGGCTCCCACCATCTACAGAGGGGCTTACAGCGCCCATTCTGGTCTTGGGGAACCCATCACAAAATAGGCTTTTTCTGCTCCCCGATTCTGGTGTAGTTCTAAGTACACAGTGATGTCCTCTGTAGGGGCGTGCCTGTGGTGGAACATAACGCAGTTACAAAAGAAAGGGCAGGTGAGGCCTGGGTAACCCCAGCCATGGACCGTCAGTGGCTGGAGGGAGCTTCGTGTCTGTGCTGGAGCTGCAGCCTGCTCGCCATCTGGAGGCTCAGTGGAGTGGGGAGTTGGGGTTCTCATACCAGCAGATTTCCCTAGAGCGTGATTCTCCCATCTGAGGCAATCTTGCCTCCCAGGGGAAATTTTGCAATGTTTGGAGGATGTTGTCACAGCTAGTAGCGGGTGCTCTGGGATCTGGTGGATAGATGCCAAGGATGCTGTCAAGCATACTGTACTGCCCAGAACAGTGGCCCATAGCAGGGACCTGCCCTATCAAAATATCAGGTGTATGGAGGTGGAGTCCCAACGCTAGAGCAGCCCTTCTCAGCTCCACCCTGCCCGGGGAGGGAGGAGGAGCTCTGGTTTCAGAGCAGTGCCGGGATTGCCTTTCCCCAGGATCTGTGTCGGCCATCCAGGAAGAACTGTACTGGCCAAGCCTGGGACCACACGTCTGCAGAGATCCTGCTCTGCTGGCCTGAGCCCCAGGCCTTGGCCTCCTGTGCTTGGGTAACCATGGCCACTGGGAAAAGCAAGGACCGTGTTTGACTTTCTTGGAGAGGTGAAAGAGGTGAAAGAACAAGTTGTGTGCTAGAAAACTTTTGAGGAATTCTTATTTGTGTTAGAGCAGAGGAGGTCCCAGATACCAAGTGGCGCCTCCCAGGAAAGGCTGGGAGAAGAGGTGGCCTGGAGTACCCCGAGATCCCAGCAGCGCACACAGTGGAGGGATGAGGATGGATGGGTCCTAACCCCTGATTTTGATGGGATGTGTTCATGTCCTATCTCCTCTCCTGGACACATTAAGGGGTTGGGACAAGAAGAGACTCCTGTGAGATCAGCAGACCTCGTGTTTAAGGAGAGAATGCCTGCCTGCAACACTCATGGAGAGGGACACTTCCTGGCCCCACCTGCTAAATACCTCCAAACTCTGGGCAGGCGCCTGCATTCTCAACACAGGACTTCCCTTAACAGTTTCCGGATCAGTGACCACCACCACGTTCAGGTTTCTGAATGCAGACCCACCACGAGGGATGGATTCCACCCGCCCGCCCTGCTGCAGATACATGCGGCACAGCAGGCACGTGCCTGGAGAGAACAGCTCCTGAGCACAGCACCCTTGGAGCCCTCACCCCGCTCACGATCCTCACCAGTGCTGATGATGCCGTCATGCTGCTGGCCTGAGACAGTATCCCAGCTACAACAGGACGACACCGGGTTCAGGAATATGTGGCTATCACCTTGAGCACTGACAGTGGCCTTCCAGGCTAGTTGCCTTCCAAACGCAGGTAGCCGACCTGCAGGAGGGCCTACAAACGGGCCCAGCAAGAGCTGGGCAACAGCTGGCTTGTGAAATGAGACACCTTGACCAATATGCTTTGGGTGGACGGTCTCCTACATGTTCAGTGGAGGCCACCAGGAGCATCCATGAGCGGGGAAGGGGTCCACACCCTTACATGGCAAGTTGATACGATGGGGTGCTTGGTGGATGGGCCATGGAGGTCCGTGAGCTGGAACTGGGCACACGCCATCCCAGAGGGCTCAGGATGCCCCAGGAAGGAAAGAAGGGCAACAGACTACACGATTGGACGTGTGTGGTTGACTGGGATGAAGTTGGAGGGAGGGGCAGGGCCTTGCAGGGGATTGGTACTGATCCCAGGGAGGAAGTGTTGGGGCTTCATGAACTAGGATGAAAGGAGGCCCCTGAGCCATGACAAGGGGCACATCCAGGATTTCCGCCACCCTGAATTTAGTAGAGCTAGTAGGCCCTGGTCGTCACTCTGGGCAGGGATGCCGTCAGCCTTGAGGGTCGCCACCCACCTGTGTGTTGCCCTCTGTCCTGGCAGGGAAACATACACCCCTTGTCTCACCACCAACCTTGCTTGTGTAGTCAGCAGGGCTGGCCCTGCCCCAAGGACTCACTGCATGTACCCGGACCCCTAGGCCTGGCCTTTGCAGCATAGTTGGGAGCTTCTGGATTCCATCTGCACCTGTGAGCCCCATGCTGGCTGTGCACTGCGCGGGCCTGAGACTGCTGGATACAATGTTGGGCAACAACTCAGCCAGCCTGATGGCAGCCTCAGAGGCTTACTCTAACCCATCCCAGAATAAATGGAGACTTCATGTGTTCATTGTTTCATTCACTCAACATGCGTTCGTTC